ATAAATGGGATGGGAAAAACTATTTCAGCCTGAGAAAGCCTAAAGGTGAGGGAGTATCTGGGCCTTTAAAATAATTGAAACTATGATTAGTGCATAAAGTGTGGAGTGGAGGAGGGAGTTTCATGAGGAACTGGGGATGTCTGTAATAAATGACGGTAAGATCCAGGACATTCAGCCGTGTTCAGTTTAGAGTTTATCCTGGGAGTAATGAGGAGTGTATGAAGGATTTTTCAAGCAGAAAGACAAGAGTCGAATTTGATTTTTAGCAAGCCTATTCTCTGTGTATTTAGAACAGCAGGTGGCAGGTGGGCATACCTGGGGGCATGGAGATCAACTGCCCAAATCCAAGTGAGAAATCACAGTGCCCTGAATGACATGAGCTGCAGCTGGGACTGATGGTGACCAGTAAACAGAGAGACGTCAGTAAATTGTAGCCATATTGAGAAGGTAAAATTGCCAGGCTTTGGTGGTGGTTGGATGTAGGCAGGGAGGGAGAAACGTGGGTCAATAATGACGCTCAGGTTTCTGGCCAGACCCGCTGTGTAGATAACAGTGATAATGATTTCCATGTTAGCCATGCTTTTCCCAATTCCAAAACCCCTTTCCAGGAGCTGTCTTTTTAATTATTGGTACAATGGGCTCATTTGACCTGTAAAATCTTGGGTTGTATAAATGTCATAGTTTCTACATGAACACTACCAGAGCAAAGCCAGCAAGCCCCTCCAGCCCAGCCCCAAAATACACATATTGGCTTAATGCTTATGGAATAAATTTAAAAGCCTCTCATTGCATTACAAACAAATCTGTGGTTTCTCATAGCACCAAGCACAGGAATTTGCAAATATTTAGTCGAACCCTATGAAATGGCCATTTTTGCAGGTCCCAAAGAGTCAAATAGTGGAGATTTCCTATGATCCAACCTCACACTAGAAGATCAACACTGGAATATTGCATAATTTTCAGAGTTCACAATCCAGGGCTTACCAACGTCACCCAATTAACCCAACTTTCTTCCTACAGACAAATGGAGGGGAAAAATCTGACCAGCATCTCAGAATGTTTCCTCCTGGGGTTCTCTGAGCAGCTGGAGGAGCAGAAGCCCCTCTTTGGGTCCTTCCTGTTCATGTACTTGGTCACGGTGGCAGGCAACCTCCTCATCATTCTAGTCATCATTACTGACACTCAACTCCATACCCCCATGTACTTCTTTCTAGCCAACCTCTCCCTTGCAGATGCCTGCTTTGTGTCCACCACAGTCCCTAAGATGCTGGCAAACATACAGATCCAGAGTCAGGCCATCTCCTACTCAGGGTGTCTACTACAGTTGTATTTTTTCATGTTATTTGTGATGCTGGAGGCATTCCTCTTGGCGGTCATGGCCTATGACTGCTACGTGGCCATATGCCACCCACTTCATTACATTCTGATCATGAGCCCTGGGCTCTGCATCTTCCTCGTGTCTGCATCCTGGATCATGAATGCCCTCCACTCCCTTCTACACACACTTCTGATGAACAGCCTGTCCTTCTGCGCAAACCATGAGATCCCACACTTCTTCTGTGACATCAATCCCCTCCTGAGTCTGTCCTGCACAGACCCCTTCACCAATGAGCTGGTGATCTTCATCACTGGGGGTCTCACAGGACTCATTTGTGTGCTTTGCCTGATTATCTCTTACACGAACGTTTTCTCGACCATCCTGAAGATCCCATCAGCTCAGGGGAAGCGGAAAGCCTTTTCCACCTGCAGCTCTCATCTCTCCGTGGTCTCTCTCTTCTTTGGGACTTCTTTTTGTGTTGATTTCAGTTCTCCCTCAACCCACTCGGCCCAGAAGGACACAGTTGCATCAGTGATGTACACAGTGGTAACTCCAATGTTGAATCCCTTTATCTACAGTTTGAGGAACCAAGAAATAAAGTCTTCCCTGAGAAAGTTAATCTGGGTTCGGAAAATTCATTCCCCTTAGTGGTAGTGACTTGACATCCAATATGGGGGTCT